ACATGGATGAAGCTGGAAGCCATCATTCTCAGCAGACTAACACAGGAGTAGAAAACTAAACACCGAATGTTCTCACTCATAAGTGGGAGTTGAACAATAAGAACACATGGACACAGGGAGGGGAACATCACACACCGGGGCCTGTCAGGGGGTGGGGAGTGAAGGTAGGGAGAGTATTAGGACAGATACCTAATGCATGCGGGGCTTAAAACCAGACAGGTTGATAGGTATAGCAAACCTCCATGGCACATGTATACCTGTGTAACAAACCTGCATGTTCTCCACATGTATCCCTGATTTAAAGTAAAATTTTAAAAAAAGGAAAAAAAAATTAGCTGGGTGTGGTAGCACATGCCTGTAATCCCAGCTACTTGGGAGGGTGAGGTGGGAGAGTCGCCTGAATCCAGGAGGTGGAGGCTGCAGTGAGCTGAGATTGCACCACTGCACTCCAGCCTGGGTGACAGAGCGAGACTCCATCTTGGGGGGGAAAAAGAAAGTATTATTTCAAATAATTTTACAAATGAAATCATTACTACATAATTGTCCATCAAAACCTCTTCATTTAGGGCCGGGCTCGGTGGCTCACGCCTGTAATCCCAGCACTTTGGGAGGCCGACGCAGGCAGATCTCGAGGTCAGGAGATCAAGACCATCCTGGCTAACACGTTGAAACCCCGTCTCTACTAAAAATACAAATAAATTAGCCGGGCGTGGTGGCAGACGCCTGTAGTCCCAGCCACCCAGGAGGCTGAGGCAGGAGAATGGTGTGAACCCGGGAGGTGGAGCTTGTAGTGAGCCGAGATCGCGCCACTGCATTCCAGTCTGGGCAACAGAGTGAGACTCCGTCTCAAAAAAAAAAAAAACCTCTTGATTTAGAAACCGAGACAGCTTGTTCCCTTAGGATTTCACTTTTCAGGTGAATATGTGTACTTTGGGGTTGGATCAATTTTAGGGATATGAAAGGTAACAAGATTGTTGTCAATTAATTTGCATTTTCACCGTCTGTTTTTGTTATTGATTCCAATAGGGAGATTCGGCTGATTCTTTTTTCATTGTAGAATCTGGAGAAGTGAAAATTACTATGAAAAGAAAGGTAAGCATTCTAAGTCCTCAGAACCCACATACGGAAAAGCTCATCTTTTTAATTGCCTTGTCAGGGTAAATCAGAAGTGGAAGAGAATGGTGCAGTAGAAATCGCTCGATGCTCGCGGGGACAGTACTTTGGAGAGCTTGCCCTGGTAACTAACAAACCTCGAGCAGCTTCTGCCCACGCCATTGGGACTGTCAAATGTTTAGGTAGGGATTGCAACAGTGGGCGTGCTTCTGCTGTTATTTAAAAAAAAATCTTCTCTTTTCTCAGCAATGGATGTGCAAGCATTTGAAAGGCTTCTGGGACCTTGCATGGAAATTATGAAAAGGAACATCGCTACCTATGAAGAACAGTTAGTTGCCCTGTTTGGAACGAACATGGATATTGTTGAACCCACTGCATGAAGCAAAAGTATGGAGCAAGACCTGTAGTGACAAAATTACACAGTAGTGGTTAGTCCACTGAGAATGTGTTTGTGTAGATGCCAAGCATTTTCTGTGATTTCAGGTTTTTTCCTTTTTTTACATTTACAACGTATCAATAAACAGTAGTGATTTAATAGTCAATAGGCTTTAACATCACTTTCTAAAGAGTAGTTCATAAAAAAATCAACATACTGATAAAATGACTTTGTACTCCACAAAATTATGACTGAAAGGTTTATTAAAATGATTGTAATATATAGAAAGTATCTGTGTTTAAGAAGATAATTAAAGGATGTTATCATAGGCTATATGTGTTTTACTTATTCAGACTGATAATCATATTAGTGACTATCCCCATGTAAGAGGGCACTTGGCAATTAAACATGCTACACAGCATGGCATCACTTTTTTTTATAACTCATTAAACACAGTAAAATTTTAATCATTTTTGTTTTAAAGTTTTCTAGCTTGATAAGTTATGTGCTGGCCTTGGCCTATTGGTGAAATGGTATAAAATATCATATGCAGTTTTAAAACTTTTTATATTTTTGCAATAAAGTACATTTTGACTTTGTTGGCATAATGTCAGTAACATACATATTCCAGTGGTTTTATGGACAGGCAATTTAGTCATTATGATAATAAGGAAAACAGTGTTTTAGATGAGAGATCATTAATGCATTTTTCCCTCATCAAGCATATATCTGCTTTTTTTTATTTTGCAATTCTCTGTATTCTATGTCTTTAAAAATTTGATCTTGACATTTAATGTCACAAAGTTTTGTTTTTTTAAAAAGTGATTTAAACTTAAGATCCGACATTTTTTGTATTCTTTAAGATTTTACACCTAAAAAATCTCTCCTATCCCAAAAATAATGTGGGATCCTTATCAGCATGCCCACAGTTTATTTCTTTGTTCTTCACTAGGCCTGCATAATACAGTCCTATGTAGACATCTGTTCCCTTGGGTTTCCGTTCTTTCTTAGGATGGTTGCCAACCCACAATCTCATTGATCAGCAGCCAATATGGGTTTGTTTGGTTTTTTTAATTCTTAAAAACATCCTCTAGAGGAATAGAAACAAATTTTTATGAGCATAACCCTATATAAAGACAAAATGAATTTCTGACCTTACCATATATACCATTAGGCCTTGCCATTGCTTTAATGTAGACTCATAGTTGAAATTAGTGCAGAAAGAACTCAGATGTACTAGATTTTCATTGTTCATTGATATGCTCAGTATGCTGCCACATAAGATGAATTTAATTATATTCAACCAAAGCAATATACTCTTACATGATTTCTAGGCCCCATGACCCAGTGTCTAGAGACATTAATTCTAACCAGTTGTTTGCTTTTAAATGAGTGATTTCATTTTGGGAAACAGGTTTCAAATGAATATATATACATGGGTAAAATTACTCTGTGCTAGTGTAGTCTTACTAGAGAATGTTTATGGTCCCACTTGTATATGAAAATGTGGTTAGAATGTTAATTGGATAATGTATATATAAGAAGTTAAAGTATGTAAAGTATAACTTCAGCCACATTTTTAGAACACTGTTTAACATTTTTGCAAAACCTTCTTGTAGGAAAAGAGAGCTCTCTACATGAAGATGACTTGTTTTATATTTCAGATTTTATTTTAAAAGCCATGTCTGTTAAACAAGAAAAAACACAAAAGAACTCCAGATTCCTGGTTCATCATTCTGTATTCTTACTCACTTTTTCAAGTTATCTATTTTGTTGCATAAACTAATTGTTAACTATTCATGGAACAGCAAACGCCTGTTTAATAAAGAACTTTGACCAAGGCTATAAATGCCACGTACATTATTTTCAGTATTGTTGGTTATATTTAAATTTTCCTTACAATAAAGCACACTTTTATAATAAAATACATGAATTATTGTTTTTCATACTTTTTTGCTTGTTTCTTTAAAGTTTTCTGACGTGCATAATGCATAATTCATTGAAAAGCATGATAGCAATGTGGCATGTGGAAGCGAACCCCCAGGGCATAACATAGTAAGAAAGTATGGTTCTGTATGGCAATAGGTTTTTAAAATTATTAGCTATTCATCATGTGTGGGAGAAATAATTGTGGTGTGTTGCAGATTTATTTGGCCATTTAGAATAACCAAATCAATCTGGCTAACTAGGAATTTATGTGTAAAATTATCTGATTAAAACAGCTCAAGTTTGACTTGTGGATGTCATTATTTAATTATTAATCAA